CTTGACGTACACTTCGTTTGTATGATGTTTGTCTGTCAAATACTGTGATGGAAGAGTGTATGCGGGGGAGGAGCAGGGAATTTTTAAAAGCATTTTCCGGTCACCTCAGACTGGGAGATCATGTTCTTTCCTGAAAAAAAAAAAAAAAAACACCTAATGAGGGCGGTGATCTGTGATACTTACTTTGTGGTTCCTCCTGCCAAGTGGTTACAGCGATGGGTGTGTCCAGGAGGCAAGGTGACATCTTAAACAGGAGTTAGGGATCCTTGCCAACTGAAACCTCCAGCCTGTATGGGTGTGGGGAGACGATTTCACCTTAAATAAAACTAGCGTTCATTGACGTTTGATGGATTTGCTTCATCTTGATGCTTCAAATGTTATTCTGAATTTGAATGTGCTGGTTACATTTGCTTTCTTAAAGATGTAGTTACAGGCATATGTAATAAACATTACAAGTTGTGGAGTAAGCTTTTTTTTTTAAATAAACGAAGGGTAAAGTTTTCTTTAATCAGTTTTGATAATTGAATCAGTAATTCGAATAGATTTTTTCTTGGTAGAGTTGGTATCTACGCATTTGTGGTCCCTTGCCCAGTGTTAAGCTTTTGTAGTTACTGTTTGCATCACTGGTGCTTTGGGGGTTTTCTGTTAAATTGACAGCTCTTACTATAAGAGACAAAGTCGAAAAAAAAAATCTTAATAAAAATTGACAGATATCATTATTTGTGACAGATACAGTAAATTTGAAAATTGCCTTCACATAACTTTATAATTAGAGGACTGAGATTTTACATTAGGAATCCAATTAAAAAAAATTAGCCGGACATAATGGCCTGTGCGTGTAGTCCTGGCTAGTCAATGGGCTGAGGCAGGAGGATCATCTTGGGCCCGGGAGTTGGAGACTGTAGTGAGCTATGATCACACCACTGCACTCCCTGGGCAACAGAGTGAGACCCTGTCTCTCAAAAAATAAAAAAAATTAGGACCCCAAGTTAAAGTATAAAAAATTTTATACGGAAGTAAAGTAAGATTGCTCATGTAACTCTTGAGTTTACATGTAATCAACATATGCTCATTGAAAACGGGATTGCTTCAAGAGGACTTTGAGTGCAGGGTGATTAGGTAAGTAAAAGATGTAAAAAGGTAGAAAATTTTTGTCACTTGAGTCTAAATAATTGTTCTTATAAGTGCCAACGCCTGTTTCTGTTAGGCTCAGAAGATCAAAGGATTTGGCTCTTTTAAAATATAGAAAGCTCTAGCTTCAGCTAGAATTTAGGCCTTTAGTAATAGCCCTAATTTTTATGAAGCCATTTTGTTCCAGTGATCTTTTGGTGAGAGATGCTATGTAAGTACTATTCTTCAGAATTAGGTGTCTTTTTACCCTAATGAAATAATTTAGATTGCTTTTGATACAGGTAAAACAAATATCCTGGCTTCCATAATTGTAGAAAAAACTTCATATAGGAATCCTTGTTGTATCAAAGTAGCACCTGATGGGAATGAACAGACAGGAATGGATGAAGGATAGCAGTTTGCGTTCCATTTCAAGCCTATGGGCTCACACATTTATTCAGATAAGAACACCACCTTTCACTAGATAAACTCCAACAGTATTCATGCATACTTTTGAATGGCATGTAGGAAATGTTTGATAGGTACATAATGTATTCACTTCAGGTCACTAATGTAATACGGGGTCGTGCTCCTTAGTGTTGACAGATCACCTATGGTTCTCCAAAATGAACATTCTAGTACAGGAGGTCTAGGGAGGAACCTGAGAGTATACTAATGCCTAGGAACTTTCTCTGGAGTGGCAAGAGCAGTGGGAAGAATTATGTCAATAGCTACAGAAATAAGGGAGTAAGAACAAGTCATCTCTCTAGTGAATTCTTCTTCACTTTACTGAGATAAACATACATGTTAATGAGCTTGAGTTTTCCCAAAAGTATAATTCTTCTGGTTCTTCTAAGAAAATGGCACTCCCTGGAAACAAGGAAGAACCAAATTTATTCGCCTTTGTAGCAGTTGGGAAAGTTAGTGCTAGGAAGTCTTCTTGATTTATAGTAGGCTTTAATCTGGATATTGCTGGTAAAAGTTTATTCTAAAACCTGAACTCTGGATAAGTAATACAAAAAGCTTCTCAACCTTCCAAGCAAAATTGAGAGCTTTCAGGTTATGTGAGTAATTTGGTCTCTTGGGTGCTTAATTCATTCCTTGAAGCTCATTTTTGTGATCTCTTCCAAGATTGCATTTGCTTGGAGGTAGGGAGTTAGACAAGATGGTATGAGGTCCCTAAATTTTGACTTTCCAAGCAAAATTGGACAGTGGTTCCTAAATTGCTAACATCCTCGTTTCTTCCTAAGGCTTCTCATGTTTCATATATAGTAGCCTTCCCAAAGTCCCATTTCCCACCCCCCCCCCCCCCCCAACCCATGTAGAGAGAACGAACCTGTCTCCCTTCCTGTACAGAGTACGGGATCCTTCAACTTTCACACAGGCTGCAGTGTCTGCCACACATTTAGCTCAACTTTTTTTTAGCCTTAAAGTGATGTCCGCTGCATCTGTCGCTGGGTTGCACCTTGTGGATTTAGTTTGCATAAATTTTCTCAGCTTAAACAAAGTTAACATTGAATAGAGTAAGCTTACCATAAAGGGCTTAATAAATGCCATGCATGTCTACATTCGGTGTGGAAATTGAGCTAGTCAGGTTGATATTTAACATTGTAGGTTCTTTGTTAATTTATATGAAATAATGGTTATCATTTAACTCTTTAGGTTAGCTTTGTACATAGCATCTCACTTTGCACAACAACCCTGCAAGGTAAGTATTGTTATTCTTGTGCTACAAATGAAGTTGACTGAGAGGAGGAGTACCACGTCCAAGGTCACACAGCTATTAAATGGCAGGGCTGGGATACTGGCCTGTGACTCAGAACTTGATGCTTTCCCCCCACGCCACGCATGCCAGGTTGCCCTTCCTTTCAGAAATGGTGGAAGTCCTGCAAAATGCAATAAACTGAAGTAATGTAGCTTCTATTAATACAAAGTAAATAACTCAGATTTACTGGATTTTAAACCTTATTCCTTGGGTAAACAATCTGTGACTGACTTCACACCAAATATTTGTTGGCGGAGGATTTGGACTTTAGGGATAAAAGTGGATACATTTTTTATTTTACAAACTCTGTATTTGAACTTAATTATTGGCTCTTCAATTTTACGTTACCAGCTTTTTTTTTTTTTTTTTTTTTTAATGAATTTGATTTACATCATGGTCAAACAAAAATTGTTGAGCAGGGAAAATAAACTGCTTTCTGGATTCCTTCTTGAATTTTCTCATGTGCCCTAGAGAAAATGTGTTCCACATTAAGGTGTTACTTTTTCCAGGGGTGTGTTCATTTAAAAAGAATGAAGCCAGGCAATGTTTATTTTTCTTTTACCTATAAATAAATGAATGGATTAATCATTGTATACTTGACTCCCATGTTGGTAGGGATTTTAGATAGGAGGCTATTTCTTGTCTGTGCTTCTCAATACCCCATAAGCAGTTGCTTCATGGATGTATATACTAATAAGCAGTGAAAGAAAGTGCATGTTCAAAGAATACAACAAGGAGTCTGGATATTTTGCAATCATCTTTATATATTACGGTGCTCTGAATTAAAAGCTAAAAGTTACTGGGTATGTCTGACACCTTAGTGCTTTATCTTTGTTCTACTAATTTTCTGTGCCCCAATCCCACTTAACCCTAGCCTCATTCCTTATCTGTAAGATAGGGGATAATACCACTGTAAGGTTATTATTAAGATTGAATAAGGATAAAATTTATAATGGGTTTTAGCAAATGGCAGAAAATATTTTCTGAAGAAAACCAAGTGCTATTAAAAAAACATCACAAGCCTTGGGCTTACTTTGGGATTTTAAAAACCAAGAGAAAATGGATGGCTGAACTTTCAAACATTTGGTAAATATTATAGTACTGTAGTTCAGAGCTCTGGATTCTTTGCATTTTGCCTGCTGGGTGAGAAGGAATAAAAGTTTGTGCCTTTTTTTTTTTTTAATCACTTTAATTTCAAAACAATGTGTTTAACCATTTGTGGGAGTAATTTTCATTTTGTGAGCCTGAAGCATTTTGATTCAGTGGGAATTTCTGGTGATTTATATCTGGAATAGAAGTGAGCTTAAGTTTAGCTATTCTAACGTTGAAAAAGGAAGCAATGTTTCTATTGGATTCTAAAGTATATTTTCAAAAATATTCTGAAGTATTTGTATATCTTAAACTTGGAGTTAAGACAGCTTAGCTTTGAAGATAAGAGAAACTAGATGTGTGCATTTTCTATCCAGATGTGTTTGTTGCTGGAACTAAATGAAACAGTACATGGTAACCCTTGAAAGGTTTTAAACTTGTTTCTGTAACTGCTAATCTACATACTCTCAAGTCACTAACCTTCCTCTTTGATCTCTTTGTAGGCTGACCAACTGACTGAAGAGCAGATTGCAGGTGAGAAATACTCAGCTAGATTGTACCCATTATGTATTTGGATTGTGGTCTTTCTTTCAAACAGAATTCAAAGAAGCTTTTTCACTATTTGACAAAGATGGTGATGGAACTATAACAACAAAGGAATTGGGAACTGTAATGAGATCTCTTGGGCAGAATCCCACAGAAGCAGAGTTACAGGACATGATTAATGAAGTAGATGCTGATGGTAAGTCTTCAATTTTGTGGGGCTGGGAGGGGAAAGCTTTGATGTTTCCACTAAACCATTTCAGGTAATGGCACAATTGACTTCCCTGAATTTCTGACAATGATGGCAAGAAAAATGAAAGACACAGACAGTGAAGAAGAAATTAGAGAAGCATTCCGTGTGTTTGATAAGGTACGTCAAGGACTGGATATGTTAAATTTTGATGACTCAGAAACTATACTAAATTTTTTGCTAGGATGGCAATGGCTATATTAGTGCTGCAGAACTTCGCCATGTGATGACAAACCTTGGAGAGAAGTTAACAGATGAAGAAGTTGATGAAATGATCAGGGAAGCAGATATTGATGGTGATGGTCAAGTAAACTATGAAGGTAAATGTTTCAGTCTCACGCCTCATTCTTCAGACTCATTTTTTGTGTACTTCTTCTTTTTCAGAGTTTGTACAAATGATGACAGCAAAGTGAAGACCTTGTACAGAATGTGTTAAATTTCTTGTACAAAATTGTTTATTTGCCTTTTCTTTGTTTGTAACTTATCTGTAAAAGGTTTCTCCCTACTGTCAAAAAAATATGCATGTATAGTAATTAGGACTTCATTCCTCCATGTTTTCTTCCCTTATCTTACTGTCATTGTCCTAAAACCTTATTTTAGAAAATTGATCAAGTAACATGTTGCATGTGGCTTACTCTGGATATATCTAAGCCCTTCTGCACATCTAAACTTAGATGGAGTTGGTCAAATGAGGGAACATCTGGGTTATGCCTTTTTTAAAGTAGTTTTCTTTAGGAACTGTCAGCATGTTGTTGTTGAAGTGTGGAGTTGTAACTCTGCGTGGACTATGGACAGTCAACAATATGTACTTAAAAGTTGCACTATTGCAAAACGGGTGTATTATCCAGGTACTCGTACACTATTTTTTTGTACTGCTGGTCCTGTACCAGAAACATTTTCTTTTATTGTTACTTGCTTTTTAAACTTTGTTTAGCCACTTAAAATCTGCTTATGGCACAATTTGCCTCAAAATCCATTCCAAGTTGTATATTTGTTTTCCAATAAAAAAATTACAATTTACCCAATGGTTGCTCTGCATCTGAGTCATTTAACTGTTGAAGTCTAATAATTTTGAAAATAAAATATGGCATTGGTTTCTGCTTGGTATAGTCTAGATAATTTTTTCTCGTGTGGGGAAG